TCCCCATCTCCCTCCTTCTGCAGCTTGTCAGCTCCGTCCAGCTCCCATCTTCATGGCTGCTGCCCTGGGGTTGCTCCGAGGGCTCCCTCCAGCCCGGCAGGATTCTCGGGGCCCTGGAGTCTGACCCCGGGTTCCTCCGTGGTTTTCTAGCTGGTGACTGGACCCTGAGCCTGGAGTCCCCCCCTGTCTAGACTGTGGGTTGTAACCAGAAACCCCTAGCAAAGGGGAAGCTGGAGCCCAGGCCCTTGGGGAGCCCACCAACAGTCACATGAATGCTGGCTGTGCCAAGTTTGGCTCGGCCCTGGCTCTGCCCTGCGACCCCTGGCTCCCTCTCAGTGGTGTTTCCTGGCCTCAGAGGCAGCCCCAAGGTGGCCTGAGGCCGGGAGCAGGCCCTGGCTCCCCTGTCACCTACCCAGTGACCCTGGGCAGGCCCTGGACCCTCGGGCCCAGGCAACCCTCTCCTGCTATGGAGGCCTCCTCACTGCCTGAGGCCTTCAGGGCAAACTGGGGTGGGGCAGCACTGGGCAGAGGCTGTGTGGCAGGCCAGGGTCTCCCAGAAGGTGGTGGCTGGCCGGGTAAGCCCAGCTCAGATGCTGGGGAGACATGGGGGCATGGCACACAGGCCACACTCAGCCTGGGATCAGGCCCCGTCTGAGGACACCGGGTCCAGTTTTCCCTGGGCCAGGCCCTTGGAAAGGAGGAGGGAGTTGGGGAGGGAGAACGGAACCCTGGTTCTCCGACAGGCCCCATCCACCCACGGCCTGTGGGCTCCAGGGAGAGCATGGCCAGGGTGCCCAAGGAGACGAGGAGGAGGCTCCTCATGCTTCATGACCCCTCCTGCTCGTTAGGGTTTATCAACATCATTTAAGATCAGCCTTGTGCTGTGGGTTCCTGGCGTGCTGTGGATAACACTGTGCCCGGGTCAGCCCAGGCATGAGGGGCGGGGACTAGGCTGGAAAGAGGAGGGGCTTGCAGAGGGCTGGGCTTTTCCAGGGGATTAGGGTTCAGAACAGAGGTTTGGGGAGAGAAAGGGTTCAGAGTCAGGCACAGGCAGGCAGACAGGACCCCAAGCAGGACTGGCCTTCCAGACAGGAAAGAGGGTTGCGGAGACACAGGAGGCCAGTTGAGAGTGGCAGAGGAGAAAGGAGTTTCATGGGAGGATGGGGCTTGGAGAGAGATGAGGGAGGGAAAACGGGGGCCGCCATGCATCCTCAGCTTCCGGGGGACTTTGGAGAGGGTCGAGGCTCAGTGGGAGCTGGAGGTTGGTGAAGAGGACCCAGCTCAGGGAACCTGGGCCCAGCTTGCTCTCACTTTCTCCTCTCCAGGCCCAGGGCCCCGGCCAGTGCCCAGCCCCGCTGGGAGACCCGGCCAGCACCACGGACGGCGCCCAGGAAGCCCGAGTCCCCCTGGACGGGGCCTTCTGGATTCCGAGGCCCCCGGCAGGTTCGCCCAAGGGCTGCTTCGCTTGCGTGTCCAAGCCCCCTGCCCTGCAGGCTCCGGCGGCCCCTGCCCCTGAGCCCTCGGCCTCTCCCCCGATGGCGCCCACACTGTTCCCCATGGAGTCCAAGAGCAGCAAGACCGACAGCGTGCGGGCTGCCGGCGCGCCCCCTGCCTGCAAGCACCTAGCCGAGAAGAAGACGATGACCAACCCCACGACCGTCATCGAGGTCTACCCGGACACCACCGAGGTGAACGACTATTACCTGTGGTCCATCTTCAACTTCGTCTACCTCAACTTCTGCTGCCTGGGCTTCATCGCCTTGGCCTACTCCCTCAAAGTGAGCCCGGGCGGTGGCAGGGGGCAAGGGCGCTGCCCATTTCCTGTCCTCCTCCCGGCTTCAGGTGCGAGACAAGAAGCTTCTCAATGACCTGAATGGAGCCGTGGAGGATGCAAAGACGGCCCGGCTGTTCAACATCACCAGTTCTGCCCTGGCAGCCTCCTGCATCATCCTCGTCTTCATCTTCCTGCGGTACCCCCTCACCGACTACTAAGGCCCGCCAGGCACGGCTGCTGGCGGAGACAAGCACTGAGACATGTTTATTCTCATGGTCCCTGAAACGCAGGATCCCATGAGGTTGGGGCAGGGCAGGGCTTCTTGTCCTGGGGCCCCCTTGAGCTGTGAACTGGGCAGCAAGGCCATCAGAAGCTGAGTACAGCAAGGGGGCAGTGAGCTTGGCCCTCAGTCCACCCCCTCCGCCTCCTGGCCTCCACCCTGCCTGTGTCTGGGGCCTGGGGGCTTCTCCCCTCGCTGCTGCACCCTGGCTTCCAGCGTCTGTGTCCCTGCCCTCACGTGCCCCTTCCCAGGCTCCTGGGGCCCCTTGGACCTGACACCTAGCAGGAAGGGCTTATGCAAAATTGTCCCAGGTTGGGAGGACTCACTCTGTGCTCCCCGACCCTGCCTCCTCCACGATGTGACCCCGCTCAGAGCCCTTGTGTCTGTGAACTTTCAATGAAATACCCATGCAGCTCCAGCCCAGCCTTCTACTTTGTGTCCCTGGCAGGGCCTGGAGAAGTCTGGAGGCTTTGCAATCCTCCCTCAGGAACTGCCTGGCGGTCAGGGCCCCGGGTGCTGTGTCCCAACAGACTGCAGGGGACGGTCTGCTCCATCACAGCTGTGCCAGACAGTGAATGGGAAGGGGGGGCATTTGGTGGAGGTACCCCAAACTCGAGTCACTTAGAGGGTCAGGCAGCCTCCTGGGGGGACGGAAGGGGGTGGGGCACAGCCTCAGCTGCCTGCATTGGCCAAATCAGAGCAAAGGAAACCACAAATTCACTCGGAAGGAAGCAGCAGGCAGAGACGATAGACGCCTGGCTAACCCCTGTCCCTCCTGGAGGGCTCTGGGACCTGGACAGGCCCCTTTACCTCTCTCGTGCCCATCTCCTTAGCTGTAAAATAGGAAAATGGCCTTTCACTTCTATAATCACTGTGAAAATGAACGGAAGATGCCTTTCAAAGGCCGAGGCCAGCGCCCTGACGGCCCATGGCATGTGCAGTCCACAATGTGGGAGGCAGGATGCAGGGATGGGCTCTGTCCCCTTGGAACTCAGGCACAGTCATGGGGGTGCCGGTCAGCCCTGAAGACAAGCTGATGAGGGTGCACTAGGAAAAGTGCAGGGCATCGGCGAGGCACACGAAGGAGGTGGGGAGGTGAAGATGGAGAAGAAGCCGAGGCAGTGGCCATGGGTGTGGAGCTTCGCGCTGTGGGTGCCCAGCTGGTCTGGGAAACCGCAGGAAATCCCGCAGCTCAGGTGCGCAGTGGGAAGGACTTGCTATTCCGTGGGAAGGCAGGCAAACCTTCCCAGGGAAGGGGCATGGCCGTGCGCCTCATGTTTTGGGAAGCTCGTGCCCTCTGGGGTAGCGAGGCCAGCTTGGAGGGGAGTCCAGTGGACAGAGGTGGATGCAAGTGGAGGGAGCTGAGCCTGGGCTGGGGCTGGCAGCAGAGGGCTGGACAGCAGGGCGCCTGCGTGGCAGCTGTGCAGTCAGTGGGGTTGACTGGTTTGGAAGGTAAGGTGGGGGAGAAGCCCGGAGGATTCCTGTCCCTTGACTTGGACAGCCCAGTGGAGAGGGCTGTGTACCAAGGGCAGGAAACCAGGGAGAAGAAGATGTTGACTTTAAGATACCAAGCAGAGAAGGGAAGAGCCTTCTGGGCTGGAGACGTGGGGTGCCTCAGAAGGGAGGACCTTGAGCTAGCAGCAGATGGGACAAACGCAGGGGACAGGGCACAGCCGTGGCAGGAGTGCAGCGAGCAAGATTCTGGTCACAGTCCTGACCCAGAAACCTGCAGAGGAAGGGAGGGTGGCCAGCACCTGCCCGTGGGCCTGGGGTGCAGCCCAGGCAGAGGTGGATGGAGGGGGTGCTCAGGGAAGAGGGGAGGGGAGTGTGTGACCTCAAAATGGGAGGGCTTGGGGGTCAGAGTCGAGAGAGGGGACAGGGTGGGGACCATGTGGGACTCTTGAGCACTGACCCTTGAACCCAGGCAGTGGTGGGATGGGAGGGCAGGAGGCGGCGGGCTGCGAGGCTGATGCGGGGCTGCACGGAGCTGTCATTGAGCCTCTTGGAGGATGGTGGGAGAAGTGCCAGGGGCGGCTGAAAGCCTTGCCGAGACTGTGGGCAGCCTGGTTGTGGGCACTTCGGATGCTTGCACCATTAGACCCAGAGGCTTCCTGGACAAGCCTGGGCTGGAAGAGGATGGCAGAGGCTGCTGGGCCTTGGAAGAGAGAGGGTCCTGGCTTCTAGTTCCTGGGGCAGCTAAGGCCAACCCCAGTGTCCAGGTGTCTTCCATGTTATGCCTGGGAGGGAAGAAAGTAGAGGGGCAAATGCTTTCTTTGCCTATTTTCCTTAAACATTTGGTGGCAGTGCTGGTGGCTGCCTGGGACAGGGGCCAGGAGGAAACACCCCTGCATTAGGGAAGCCCTCAGCCAGCTTTTCCCTGGGATGTTCCTGCGCCTGGCTGAAGCTTTCTGAGTTCATGTTGGGGAAATGGAACGGTCACCTTCCAGCCAGTAAAGGCACCCCTAGCTCTTGGGATGTTTGTATCCAACTCCGGGCAATGTGGGGCTACAAAGGCCCCTGGCTTCCATACCCTGGGGACCGGGGGAGGGCTGGTGCTCCCGCGGTGGGTGTCCACGGTGAGGTCAGGCCCCCACAGCAGGTGCATTCTCGCCCTCAGCAGGCAGGCAAGCAGGCATCAGCTCCGGCGCTGGTCTCTGGCTTCGAAGTCTGTGTCTTTGCCTGTCTGTACTCATGCCTGACCTGCTGGCGCTCCCTGTCCACTGCACTCCTCCCACCTCATTTTTATGTGATTTTGCACAGTGCCTGGCAGACATTTGACATTCAATAAACATTGTACGAACGAAAGAATCAATCCCCCTCTCACTCTCTCTGTCCTTCTCCCTG